TAGTAGAGACGGGGTTTCACCTTGTTGGTCAGGCTGGTCTCGAACTCCTGACCTTGTGATCCACCTGCCTCAGCCTCCCAAAGTGTTGGGATTACAGGCGTGAGACACGGCACCTGGTTTCACTATTCTTTTGAGATCATGAAAGAGGCGCCTGGAAGGCAATAGGTGGAACAATTCCGAGGACAGGCCAGCACATTTTCAGGGGCCAGAGCCCGGACTGAATGTCCAGGATCTCAGGCCCCTATCTCCCTCAGCCAGTCAGTCAGTGAGCCAACAAAAATGTGCAGAGCTCCCGTTATGTGCCAGGCACAAGATACAGCAGTGAGCAAGACAGGCATGACTCTGTCCCCAGGTAAGTGACAGTCTAACTGCAGCAGCGTGAAGAGTTTCAGATCCTCGTAGGCCACAGGGGAAAAAGGTCCATTTGTCTCACCGGGAGGCTCAATATTGCCTGTCAGTCAATTATATTATTATTAATAACTACCCCTTAATGAGCACATATGATGCGTGAGGCACCATGCAAATATCTTGTTTGAATCCTAATAATGGTACTAATGGAATAAGACTCTGAAAAATTTTATGGCTGGCCCAGGCCCCACAGGTAGGCAGTATTGGACCCAGGATTCAAATCTCTGGCTGGGGTCTCTAAAGCCCAACCTCCCACTGACAAGAAGCTGCTAGATCTGGTGTCCCTGGCTGCCTAGTGAAGGGTCCTGAGAAAGATCAGCCTCCATGAGAAATCTAGCTGCTACGGCTTGCGCTATGGGGCCGACGGCTTCTCTCAAGGGGCTTCGAGATGTGGCAGTGTTTAGGTTGTGTGTAAATGTGGTTGCATTGTCAATAGGGACGCTAAAGTTCAGGCCACCTTTTCCATATTCTCTGCCAGCTCCCTGCTCAGAGATAGAGCAATTTACACCGCTTCCTTCCTACCCTACCCCTAGCCCACCCCCACTCTGAAAATTTCCCACCATCAACGGCAGAAAGCAGAGAAGCAGACATCTTCTAGTTCCTCCCCCACTCTCCTCTTTCCGGTACCTGTGAGTCAGCTAGGGGAGGGCAGCTCTCACCCAGGCTGATAGTTCGGTGACCTGGCTTTATCTACTGGATGAGTTCCGCTGGGAGATGGAACATAGCACGTTTCTCTCTGGCCTGGTACTGGCTACCCTTCTCTCGCAAGGTAAGGCTACTCCAGGTGGGTGGGGGAAGGGATGTCTCCAACTGTGATATTTTTTCCCCTTTAGTGAGCCCCTTCAAGATACCTATAGAGGAACTTGAGGACAGAGTGTTTGTGAATTGCAATACCAGCATCACATGGGTAGAGGGAACGGTGGGAACACTGCTCTCAGACATTACAAGACTGGACCTGGGAAAACGCATCCTGGACCCACGAGGAATATATAGGTGTAATGGGACAGATATATACAAGGACAAAGAATCTACCGTGCAAGTTCATTATCGAAGTACGTGCTTCCTGAACCCTTTGGGTTGGAATCAACCTCTCCTCTCTCCTCCCTTCCCCCACAGTGTGCCAGAGCTGTGTGGAGCTGGATCCAGCCACCGTGGCTGGCATCATTGTCACTGATGTCATTGCCACTCTGCTCCTTGCTTTGGGAGTCTTCTGCTTTGCTGGACATGAGACTGGAAGGCTGTCTGGGGGTTAGTGGAAGAGCAGAGCATGAGAGTGTGTTAGGCCATTGATGTCTCTCTCTGGTTCTTCTAGCTGCCGACACACAAGCTCTGTTGAGGAATGACCAGGTCTATCAGGTGAGCGTTGAGGGGAAGGAGGCAGGAATGAACCTCCTGACCGTTTTCTCTTCTCCTCTCTTAGCCCCTCCGAGATCGAGATGATGCTCAGTACAGCCACCTTGGAGGAAACTGGGCTCGGAACAAGTGAACCTGAGACTGGTGGCTTCTAGAAGCAGCCATTACCAACTGTACCTTCCCTTCTTGCTCAGCCAATAAATATATCCTCTTTCACTCAGCAGGTGCCTGGGCTTCTTAAGGCTCCTGGGC